AGAGAAAAAAAGTAAGATAGTAGAAGCAAATTCAAATATATCAATAATTACAATAGATGTTCCAGTTCAAAGACAAATTATTGTCAAACTGGGAAAAAAAACCAGTATACTACTTATATGTGACACATCTTTAATGTAAGGACACAGAAAGTTTGAAAGAAAAAAGATGAAAAGAGATACACTATGTGAATACTAACCAAAAGAATGTTTGCAAAGCTCTGCTAATGGAGAAAGCAGACAAATGGACAAAGCAGACTTTAAGGCATGAAGCATAATTAGAGATAAAAAGAGAAATTTTTGAAATAATGAAGGAGGGTTCAATATACATAATAAAGATACATTATTCATCCTTTGTAATTTCCTCAGTATTTGCAAGAATTCCCAGAGTAGAGTATGCTAATATTCCCTTGGCTGTTACTTGTCACCCCTCCCTCCTATTTATTGCACACAGCTCAATTCCTGATTCATTCTTGTCATGTTGGCATCCTGTCCGCTTGCTTCACTGCTTTATCCAAAGGGCAGACATAGCCATCTTTCTTCATTACTCACAAATGCAACACTATGGCTTGTAGCAGATGATTGCTCAGGTTTGGGGATGATTAAAGGGGATTACTGCACAGAAAATGAAACAACTTTAAACAAGATAACAGAGTTCCTTAGTTGTTTTTTCCAAAGGGGACTCCATCATAGTCACATTTTCCCAAGCCTGGTCAGCCATCTGTTGCTGTCTCATTTTCTCTTTCCCCTGGATTCCAGAACCCTAACATTCTATCCTTCAACATGCCATGAGAAAAACTAAAAAATTCCTATTTCATTTTACAGTAAACTTTTTTCTGCTGCCCCTTTGTTTCAAGGTCACCCTTCTAATCTTGTAGATTGAATGGATGTAGAGGCTTGCTAGGGTAACAGTCCATCACAATATCCTTCTAAGTACAGCAGCAGTCTTCCTTCCAATGTGTGATCTTAGGATGTGGAATCAGTCCAAGTCTTAAAAGAGCATTACTTCATCCCTTTATTTTCTGCTACAGATGCCAAACGAGATGGAGAGAGGGTGAGTAGGAGCAAAATTTCTCATGAGGTAAGAAGAACAACTTCTCATGGGATCTATAGATTTCAAGCCTGCTAAAATCTCACCCGCCCAGATCTCCCTTCTAAGGCAATTTGGGTCTCTGCCAAACTTTGGCTAATAAAAAGAGTCTACAGACTCCTCCGAACACAGAGCTGCAGCTCTTCAGGGAAGAAATCAAAACAAGATCACAAGGTAAGACTGAATATTCTGGGAGATTTTTAGTCTAATCCATGTGTGTGTGTGTCTATATAAGTAGAACTGGGATGTAACTGCCTTAAATACTACAATTGCTGACTACAGGAAACCTCATCATCTGAGACCAGCACTTTATAAATTAGGTGAGTATCATAACCAGTGTGCAGGGATATCTAAATGAACTAATATTATATTTTAATCCAACAGAATACTGAAAAATGAAGCCTAAAATGAAGTATTCAACCAACAAAATTTCCACAGCAAAGTGGAAGAACACAGCAAGCAAAGCCTTGTGTTTCAAGCTGGGAAGTAAGGACTTAAGTTATCTCTGAATGTTTTACGAAACAGTCTCACAAGTTTTTCAATTGTTTAGAATCCCAACAGAAGGCCAAAGAAGTTTGCCCCATGTACTTTATGAAGCTCCGCTCTGGCCTTATGATAAAAAAGGAGGCCTGTTACTTTAGGAGAGAAACCACCAAAAGGCCTTCACTGAAAACAGGTAAGGGGAACCGTACATTCTCTGGCAATAGTATGGTCTATCCCTAATCCCATCCGGTCTGCAGGTAGAAAGCACAAAAGACATCTGGTACTCGCTGCCTGTCAACAGCAGTCTACTGTGGAGTGCTTTGCCTTTGGTATATCAGGGGTCCAGAAATATACTAGAGCACTTCATGATTCAAGTATCACAGGTATGACTGGTTACAGGGGTGATGTGGGAGTGTGCCTGACAAATTTTTGAATTCTTAACAACAGGAATTTCACCTATTACAGAGTATCTTGCTTCTCTAAGCACATACAATGATCAATCCATTACTTTTGCTTTGGAGGATGAAAGTTATGAGATATATGTTGAAGACTTGAAAAAAGATGAAAAGAAAGGTAGATTATTTTCTTTTTCTATAATAATGTAATCACCAGAGGGATTTTATGCATTCTCTTTCAGATAAGGTGTTACTGAGTTACTATGAGTCTCAACACCCCTCAAATGAATCAGGTAATTTGGAGGGCTGGGTAGCTGTAGTGCTTAACTTTATCATTTATACTTTCTTAATTGTAAGGTGACGGTGTTGATGGTAAGATGTTAATGGTAACCCTGAGTCCTACAAAAGACTTCTGGTTGCATGCCAACAACAAGGAACACTCTGTGGAGGTAAAAAAAAAAAATTTATCTATATCTATATACATATGGATTGCTTTCTCTCTTGTTTCCTCAGCTCCATAAGTGTGAAAAACCACTGCCAGACCAGGCCTTCTTTGTCCTTCATAATATGCACTCCAACTGTGTTTCATTTGAATGCAAGACTGATCCTGGAGTGTTTATAGGTGTAAAGGATAATCATCTTGCTCTGATTAAAGTAGACTCTTCTGAGAATTTGTGTACTGAAAATATCTTGTTTAAGCTCTCTGAAACTTAGTTGATGGAAACCTGTGAGTCTTGGGTTGAGTACCCAAATGCTACCACTGGAGAAGGAATGAGAGATAAAGAAAGAGACAGGTGACATCTAAGGGAAATGAAGAGTGCTTAGCATGTGTGGAATGTTTTCCATATTATGTATAAAAATATTTTTTCTAATCCTCCAGTTATTCTTTTATTTCCCTCTGTATAACTGCATCTTCAATACAAGTATCAGTATATTAAATAGGGTATTGGTAAAGAAACGGTCAACATTCTAAAGAGATACAGTCTGACCTTTACTTTTCTCTAGTTTCAGTCCAGAAAGAACTTCATATTTAGAGCTAAGGCCACTGAGGAAAGAGCCATAGCTTAAGTCTCTATGTAGACAGGGATCCATTTTAAAGAGCTACTTAGAGAAATAATTTTCCACAGTTCCAAACGATAGGCTCAAACACTAGAGCTGCTAGTAAAAAGAAGACCAGATGCTTCACAGAATTATCATTTTTTCAACTGGAATAAAACACCAGGTTTGTTTGTAGATGTCTTAGGCAACACTCAGAGCAGATCTCCCTTACTGTCAGGGGATATGGAACTTCAAAGGCCCACATGGCAAGCCAGGTAACATAAATGTGTGAAAAAGTAAAGATAACTAAAAAATTTAGAAAAATAAATCCAGTATTTGTAAAGTGAATAACTTCATTTCTAATTGTTTAATTTTTAAAATTCTGATTTTTATATATTGAGTTTAAGCAAGGCATTCTTACACGAGGAAGTGAAGTAAATTTTAGTTCAGACATAAAATTTCACTTATTAGGAATATGTAACATGCTAAAACTTTTTTTTTTTTAAAGAGTACTGAGTCACAACATGTTTTAGAGCATCCAAGTACCATATAATCCAACTATCATGGTAAGGCCAGAAATCTTCTAACCTACCAGAGCCTAGATGAGACACCGAATTAACATTAAAATTTCAGTAACTGACTGTCCCTCATGTCCATGGCCTACCATCCCTTCTGACCCTGGCTTCCAGGGACCTATGTCTTTTAATACTCACTGTCACATTGGGCAAAGTTGCTTCTAATCCTTATTTCCCATGTGCACAAGTCTTTTTGTATTCCAGCTTCCTGATAACACTGCTTACTGTGGAATATTCATTTGACATCTGTCTCTTTTCATTTCTTTTAACTACCATGCCCTTGATATATCTTTTGCACCTGCTGAACTTCATTTCTGTATCACCTGACCTCTGGATGCCAAAACGTTTATTCTGCTTTGTCTGTTGTAGAATTTTAGATAAAGCTATTAATGGCAATATTTTTTTGCTAAACGTTTTTGTTTTTTACTGTCACTAGGGCAATAAAATTTATACTCAACCATATAATAACATTTTTTAACTACTAAAGGAGTAGTTTTTATTTTAAAGTCTTAGCAATTTCTATTACAACTTTTCTTAGACTTAACACTTATGATAAATGACTAACATAGTAACAGAATCTTTATGAAATATGACCTTTTCTGAAAATACATACTTTTACATTTCTACTTTATTGAGACCTATTAGATGTAAGTGCTAGTAGAATATAAGATAAAAGAGGCTGAGAATTACCATACAAGGGTATTACAACTGTAAAACAATTTATCTTTGTTTCATTGTTCTGTCAATAATTGTTACCAAAGAGATAAAAATAAAAGCAGAATGTATATCATCCCATCTGAAAAACACTAATTATTGACATGTGCATCTGTACAATAAACTTAAAATGATTATTAAATAATCAAATATATCTACTACATTGTTTATATTATTGAATAAAGTATATTTTCCAAATGTATGTGAGACTATAATGATTTTATCATATGATGA